GCGCAGTGAATGAGGCATGATGGTGATGTCAGATGGTGATGTCCTGTAGCCAGTTAAAAACCAAATTGCAGGTAAGGAGTTCCTTCTGTGATGTCTGTTGTCTGTCCTCTTCTCAGTGGGCATTTGGTTATTACATTTGACCTAGGTTAGCAACGTAATTTTTGATCAAAGTCTCAACAGTGTATCTCTTTAAATATCAAGGTACTAAGAATAACTCCTTTCATGTGTCCTCTCTGAAATTTGTCACCGGATTTCTTCTTTCTGATAAATGTGTCAATACTTAATAGTGGCGATGAAATGTCTTCTGCTACACATCTGGGTGGATCTGGAAGCGGAGGAACGTTTTCCTCAATTTAACAGTGGATCCTAGTAGTTGAGTTAAATGTTGGTTTCATTTAAGAGTAAGCTACTTTCTGAATGTAATTATGCTTCCACTGATAACAGCAACTTTTACTTTAGTTGGGAAGACATATCTATTATGTCTTAATCAGACAACTCTTGTGTGTCTTTGAGGAAGAGTGGGAGATCTGTAACTTTTCCCAAGAAAAATGAAAATGTCTCAATCCTAATATTAAAGGAATTCGGCTGTATTGGGTTAGGAATGAATAAACTACATCGATGTCCTTTATCAACTGTAATTCCTCTACTTGAGTCTCAAAGAATACTAAGTTTACGTTTTAATAAAAAATTACTAAAATTCCAGAAAAGTCTTTCACATCAGTCCCTGCTGGTCAAATTGGCAGGCCAAGCCTAGACAACAGGTTGCGCTTTGGGCTAAGACAGCCTCTAGAGGGCAATCTCCTTTCCTGCGAATCCGCCCTAGTCCGTTCTATCCTCCCTCTTCCCGCTCCGCCTCAGCTCGCTCTCCGCCTTCTCCCTGGCCCGGTCCCCGATCCCTTCCTCTCCCTCAACTATTTCCTCCAGGCGTCGTTCTTGCCCCGCCCTTCCCCGTCGCGTAGCGGAAACGGTCGCTCTGGCTTCCTGGAGGACTTGTCATCTGTGCCCGGCGGCGCAGGACGGCGGTGGGCGGGGCTCACGCGAGGCGCTGGAACGGTCCGGGAGATTCTCGCTCTGCTGCTTTAGCTTCGGAGTGTTTGGCGATGGGGCAGCGCGAGATGTGGAGGCTCATGTCGAGGTGAGTGAGAGAGCGAGGGGCCAAGGGCAGGCACTGTTCTCATTGTTTTCCACATTTGTTTCAGGTTTAATGCATTCAAAAGGACTAATACCATACTGCACCATTTGGTAAGTTATTGTGTTTGTTTTGCTGGCATTATTTTTGTCATAAAGTTATTCTTTGTTTATACAGAGAATGTCCAAGCACACAGATGCAGCAGAAGAGGTGCTATTGGAAAAAAAAGGTTGCACGGGAGTCATAACACTAAACAGACCAAAGTTCCTCAATGCACTGACTCTTAATATGATTCGGCAGATTTATCCACAGCTAAAGGTTTGTAATTTTCTTATTGCAATTATATGGATTGCTTATACCATCTTCTGTTACATTTGAATAGAAGTGGGAACAAGATCCTGAAACTTTCCTGATCATTATAAAGGGAGCAGGAGGAAAGGCTTTCTGTGCCGGGGGTGATATCAGAGGTAAAGACTTTTCCCTTTCACCTGAGTGCTCTTTTTTTTTTTATTTGTAATCTTTCCTTCCTAGTGATCTCGGAAGCTGAAAAGGCAAAACAGAAGATAGCTCCAGTTTTCTTCAGAGAAGAATATATGCTGAATAATGCTGTTGGTATGTGTATTCTGCTCAGAGCTTTGGAAATGTGTAACTAAAATTACAGCTCTGTTTCTTTCAGGTTCTTGCCAGAAACCTTATGTTGCACTTATTCATGGAATTACAATGGGTGGGGTAAGTAGACTTTTTACTCTGATCATTGTATGCCCCCGCCTCTTTTTTTGCCTTTTTTCTCTAGGGAGTTGGTCTCTCAGTCCATGGGCAATTTCGAGTGGCTACAGAAAAGTGTCTTTTTGCTATGCCAGAAACTGCAATAGGTAAACAACCAGAATTTTTTTTATAATTACTTCCATTATCTCTTTTTGTTACATTTAATTACAGGACTGTTCCCTGATGTGGGTGGAGGTTATTTCTTGCCACGACTCCAAGGAAAACTTGGTTACTTCCTTGCATTAACAGGATTCAGACTAAAAGGAAGAGATGTGTACAGAGCAGGAATTGCTACACACTTTGTAGATTCTGAAAAGGTACTTTTTCAGATGTTTGCATTTTGTATTGTAGATCTTTCCTTTTTTTCTGCCTCCCCTTTAGTTGGCCATGTTAGAGGAAGATTTGTTAGCCTTGAAATCTCCTTCAAAAGAAAATATTGCATCTGTCTTAGAAAATTACCATACAGAGGTAATCTTGTTAATATTCTAACCTCAGGTTTTAAATTTATTAAAAGATTTTTCTTTTCAAACAGTCTAAGATTGATCGAGACAAGTCTTTTATACTTGAGGAACACATGGACAAAATAAACAGGTACCTAAAAAGAGATCTCAGTTATATATTCCCATTGGTGAAATCACATTTCCTTTTTTTATAGTTGTTTTTCAGCCAATACTGTGGAAGAAATTATTGAAAACTTACAGCAAGATGGTTCATCTTTTGCCCTAGAGCAATTGAAGGTAATATTGGAATCCTTTCTGCCCTGAGTGAAGACTAACAGTAGTAAATTTTTTCCTCCAAAAGGTAATTAATAAAATGTCTCCAACATCTCTAAAGATCACACTAAGGCAACTCATGGAGGGGTCTTCAAAGACCTTGCAAGAAGTACTAACTATGGAGTATCGGCTAAGTCAAGCTTGTATGGTAAGAATTTAAAAAAAAAATGTCATTTTTTAATTATCCCCATTTAATCTCAATTTTCTTTCAGAGAGGTCATGACTTTCATGAAGGCGTTAGAGCTGGTAAGTGGCAAATGGGAACTTACCATTTTGGGATGGTATTAACATTTGTATCTTCTCTTGACAGTTTTAATTGATAAAGACCAGAGTCCAAAATGGAAACCAGCTGATCTAAAAGAAGTTACTGAGGAAGATTTGAATAATCACTTTAAGTCTTTGGGAAGCAGTGATTTGAAATTTTGAGGTGACAGGCTTTTAAGGTATATTTTGTAGCATGGGTTGGCAATCTACATTATAGTTTCTCCTTCATCCCATACTCTTTAGAAACTAAGTGAACTTCAGGTTTGTAAGAATAAAAAGCCAACGGAACTGAAAAAGACATTAAAGATCATGTCCTGCACCCTTCTCATAGATGAGGAAATGGCAGCCCAGAAGGTATTGCTTTATGTTTTCTCAGTTCTTAATCTGTTTTATGTGAAGCATTTTTCTTTCAAATAATTCAGTAACAGATCTGGAATAAAGATGCCATGATATCGGATACATTTACATTTATACTCTTAAAGGTCCTAAATTGGACCTGAATGATCCAAGAAATTATTTGTATAAATGGATTTTTGTTCTCTATATTTGTTAACAATGCAGAAAATGTTGTCTTTTATATTGTTAAAAAATTCAAAGTACACACTGTCAGAAAGCATTTGCTTCAGTTAAATAAGAGCTCACACTAGTTAATTGCAACTGGACTTTTATTGTGCAGTTACAACAACAAATGTTTTCAGAAAAATATTTGGAAAAAATATACCACTTCATAGCTAAGTCTTACAGAGAAGAGGATTTGCTAATAAAACTTAAGTTTTGAAAATTAAGATGCAGGTAGTGCTTCTGAACTAATGCCCACAGCTCCAAGGAAGACATGTCCTATTTAGTTATTCAAATACAAGTTGAGGGCATTGTGATTAAGCAAACAATATATTTGTTAGAACTTTGTTTTTAAATTACTGTTCCTTGACATTACTTATAAAGAGTCTCTAACTTTCGATTTCTAAAACTATGTAATACAAAAGTATAGTTTCCCCATTTGATAAAAGGCCAATGATACTGAGTAGGATATATGCGTATCATGCTACTTCATTCAGTGTGTCTGTTTTTAATACTAATAAGGCAGTTTGACAAATTATTTCTTTGGGACTAAGGTGATTATCATTTTTTTCCCCTTCAAAATTGTGCTTTAAGTGCTGATAACCACAGGCAGATTGCAAAGAACTGATAAGGCAACAAAAGTAGAGAATTTTAGGATCAAAGGCATGTAACTGAAAGGTAACAACAGTACATAAGCGACAACTGGGGAAGGCAGCAGTGAAACATGTTTGTGGGGTTAAGTGAGTCATTGTAAATAAGGAATTTGCACATTTATTTTCTCTGATAACCTGCTTCCATGTTGCCACCTGGAGGCTCTTTGTTGTGCTGGTAGAAGCCCATTTGCCCTTACTCTGGATGTTCCAAATGTTTCCCTTTCCAGGAGCTAGTCAGTCTTTCAGTCATCTGTTTTATATGTCTCCTGCCTTCTCAGACAGTCCTTCTACTCTCTTTTATTGTTCATGAAAGACCTTCAAATTGAAGTAAAGCCCATATTTCAATATAAAGATATGAAAGAAGGCTAATATCCTATCAGTGATATTCTCATCCATCTTGTCATGAAGGCCATACCATGATAACTATCACATGTAATGTAAATTTGTTTATTCATCTCTCTTATTCATTTATTCATCTTTTTTCATTTGTTTATTCATCTTTCTCCCATTTGCTCCTGTCTTGATTTATCCACTAGCTCACTGATTATGCAAGCCTTGTAGTTCATATATGTCATGGGTTAACATACAATACAGCATATATTTCAGACATAAGTGTTTCAGAAATATTGTACAGAAGATATTGTACTCTATTAAAATGTGATTCAGGGACAAGGGAGTGGTGCTTGGTGATAAAAGTATACTGCCATAGTTGCTGAGGAAGGGCAGCAACAGAAATCAGACTTCTAGTTGATATGGATCTGGCAGGCATCTCTGTCACACCCCTGGGAAATAGTGGCCCAGGGCACAGAAGGAACCTGAAATTAAAATATTTAGATACAACCAAAACTCACTTGTCTGTCCCTATGTATACTGAAAAGTTTAGTGGGGCATGCTGCTTTACCTGGCTTTGTGTTTTCACCATTGTACTTATTTTATATACCTAATTGTACATTTTAAGCAGCAGATGACCTTGCAGCAAAAATGTCTTGGTGTGAGATGCAAAATGAATGAAAAACAACCACACCTAGGCTTTTGTCACTCAACCTAAACTACTCTTCATGACCTGGAAATGTTTTATACTTATGGGAAACTTTCTGCCCTTAACCTTATAACTTCAGATCCTTGTATGAATGGGTTTGGTTGTTTTTCTATTATATAAATTGTAGATTGCAAGTACAATGGGACAGTACAAATCCCGGGACTCGGTAAAATTAGAGTTGAATGATGAGGTGTCCAAAGGCAACGAAAACATGGCATATTTCAAATAATGTTTTCCTTGCTTATGTAACTTGGAGAATTCACTCTATTTGATTGTGGGTTTCAAAGTATTAGTGTTAAAATTAGAGGTAGATTTTCTGCCTGCTTACAAGACAAATACATATTTATCTCATTAAAGAGGTCATAAGCCTTTTTTTTAACCTTTATATTTCAATACCAATGGTGTATTGTGGATCTAACATACACAGGCTTAAATAATTTCCTTTCCATTTAAACTCAATGTCTACCAAATCTTGATGAAAAGATAATTCTAGAAACTGAAGTCTTAATTTTCTAACAAGTCATGTCTTAATTTCTTCTTCTCCCTCCCAAATTTTCTGTTACCACTGATCTTCAAACAGTACTTAATCCTTTAAAACAAAAAGGTGTGTGTGTATGTGCTGTGACAGTAAAAATGAAAGAGAAAAAATAGCTTCCCTAAAAGGTAGCCAGGCTTATGGAAACAGTATAATAGGTGGCTATAAATGCCCTATAGGCTTGTGTTACCACTAAAAAATAACAAAAACCCAGAAAACGAGTACTCTCCTCAAAGGACAGTTTTATCTTTTCCGTTTTGCAATACAACTGTAAATCTTCATGCATTATCTGGTCTATTTTAATGGTGACCGCCTTACTAGTCAAGAAAAAACTGGAAATAAATGCCCATATTCCAGCCCTCTGTACCTCTGAGATAGTAAAGCTTAATACAGAATTAAAACTGAAACTTTCTACCTTGCAGACTAAGTTTCTGTTATTTTTAAGATTTATTGGATTGCTCTTTGTAAAAGGTACCCCTACTTGTTTTCTTGTATAGTTATATCACTGGGCTTAATTCAATGCAATAAACACTAATGTCATGGCTTCTATAAACTGTTATCTCTAAGATGGCTTTAGGCACAAAGTCTGAGTCGTCCAGTAACAGCTGTAATTAGTTAGGGCCCTGAGGTCCAAGGTGGTAGTTACACTTCTCATCTACAAAAATAAATATCTTATCTTATTAAAGACAGGGTTCATTTGTGTCAAGAAGTAGAGATCCTTGACAAACAAACAAGACTTACTGTTAATCACTATGATTTGAGTGCCATTCCCTCGCCAAGAAATTTTAGAAAAGCCCTTTTCATATCTGGACTTTTTTTGGGTATAAACAAACAAAAATTGTTATTTTAAAGGATAAACTTCAACCATTGGAATTTGGGGCAGTTTTTATTCCTTAGCATTTTCTTTGGTGATGCCATTACTTAGGAAGAAGTGCTGTGACATTCAGCTGATTATTGGGTGTCACAGGACCTCTGTTCAGCCCTTCAGATGACTAAAATCTAAGACTAAACAGAAATTGCTGTTAACATAGAAGTACTTAAAATGCATTTCATCCTAGTTGTTCTTATAATAGTGACATTATCGTAGACACATTTTTAAATCCAGATAGTTATTTGTACTTTTTCACACCAGTTTTTGCTTTTGTCACATTTATTCAAACTAGCACCTCCACAGTCAAAGTGTTGTCATCCTACAGCCTCAAGGCCCCTCACTCTCAATGTATGGAATGTCATGGTACTTGATGTTATTGCATGCCCATTGCTGCAAGGCATCACACAAGATATCCTGAGACAGGCGGTGTGCATATTCCAAGATCACAGTATTGGTCCCTGGAGGTTCCTTCACTTCCTCTTTGACATTAACTGGAGAAGCCATCCTAGGTAGACATCTCTCTTCTGGCATAAAGGGTTCTTCACTCTCATGCTGCTTCTCACCTTCATATATGGTAGGAAATGGGAAAGTTTGCTTTGATTTCATGCAGCCCATGTTATGAAGAGCTGTTTGTGGAGGAAGCAGTGGCAAAGACTACTTCCAGGCCATCTTTAGAAAACAATGAAATTTGTCCATGTGATGTTGACCAGTGCTTTCCCTCTCCAGGGCACTTCAGTAATCAATGTTCCCTTTCACCACTCTTCACGTGTAGTGTTTACCTGTCAAGAGAAGGTAGGTTTCATTTTGAAGTTACAGAATGCAAAATAGTGTATGATTGAGTGGCATGTAAAAATCCTTTCATCACTTTGGTCACATGGAAGAAATCTGAGGTAAAAACAAACAGCTTTATCTTATCAGTAGAAGAAAAAGATAATCACTCAATAAAAATGGCAACTTGCAAAATAGGAAAACTTTTTTTCAAGATCTTGCATATTTTATAAAACTGAAAACAATTCAATTTTTGCTAGCTTAGATTTATCTATACCAAAACAATTCAATTTTTGCTAGCTTAGATTTATCTATACCAAGGGCTAGCAAACCATTGGGCCAAATTCCAGCTACCTATTTTTGTACAGCCATGCTCACGTGTTTACATGTGTCCATGGCTGCGTTCATACTACAACAGCAGAACTGAATAACTGTGACAGACCATGTGGCCCACAAAGCTTAAAATATGTACTATCTGACCCTTTACAAAAAATGTTTGCTGAGTCCTGATCTATACTGTCAAGCAAAACAAGCACATCAAAATTTTGTTCCTCCCCAAACCTCATGAACCTACAGATCTTGGACTACTGTTAGAGTCTGGCTTTATCCCCTGGTCACATATTTACAACTCAAAGAGTAGTAAACAATGTTGGCTTTACTCTAGTGCCACGTCTAAACAATATAGGTTACATATAGCAAAGCCACCTATTGACTGTTCCCTGTGAAATTGTACAGAAGCTCAGATTAAGGTTAAAGGTTTTTCCTCCTAAATGTCTCATTCCTACCCTTGTTTGATGTTTGGTCAATAAATAGATGACAATGCTTGTGATGTGCCTTCTAAGCCTCCCAAGTGTGTGTTATCACAGAATGAACTCCTCTTAAGGGACTTAAGGATAACTAAAACAATACAAGACAGCTTCATTTTAAAGAGGACTGAGTGTAAGAAGCACAGGTAATCTCTATGAATGAGATTAATGGTCCCTGATTGTATCTTAGTTTTGGGACTAAAAACATAGCTCTAAAAATTCATAAAATCTGTTTCTGAAAACACCTTTTTTTTTTTTTTTTTTTTTTTTGAGACAGGGTCTTACTCTGTTAACTCAGTCTGGAGTAAAGGATGCAATCACGGCTCACTGTAGCCTGGACCTCCTGGGTTCAAGTGATCCTTCCACCTCAGCCCACTGAGTAGCTGGCCTGCAGGCACAAGTCACCATGCCTACCTAAGTTTTTGTAGAGACAGGGTTTTGCCATTTTGCCCAGGCTGGTCTTGAACTCCCGGGGTCAAGTGATCTGCCCACCTCAGCCTCCCAAAGTGCTTGGATTACTGGCGTGAGCCACTGTGCCTGGCCTGAAACCACTGATCTTAAGGCAAAAGCTTGCGTGCATCTAATTCATTTTTTAATAGTTTGTAATTAAGGATGTCCAGAGGAGGTGATGTTTGCCAGGTCTACCACCATATATTATTCTATAAATTCTACCCAGTTTCTCATAATACTACATCTGTTCCTACCCCTAATAAGAGTGATATGAGGGTAAGAAAGGAAAGGCAGTCTTCTGCTTTTAATTACCTTTAGTTCTGTATGCCCTGCTTCACGCTGCATACTTCAGAGATGTTAATTTTAAAAGGGAAACAAGTTATGTGTGGTGTCTGTCTTGTTTACTAGCCTGAACTGAAGATGGGGACTGTCTTGGTTGTTAATCATCAGCATGTTATGATTTTTCATAGTGTCTAGTTTTTACTGTGAGGGATGGTTAAGGGAATTGGACATGGTTAACCTGAAAAAAATTACTTGGAGAACTCAATGAGTGTCAGATAAATAAAAGGCTGTGAGTGGAACCATCAGTGGAACCATCAGAATATTCTGTTTTTTAAGACCTTTTGTTTTGCAAAAGCAGCTTTTTCTTACCCTAACAAAGTAGTGCCAGATTTGTGCATTTGCCAAAACCAGTTTTAAAACCAGACAAAATATATGTTGCCATTATTTTCAGGCATAGAGCAACAAGCAACACTGGATTGTGATCCCTGAGAGAAGAAAAACACAAGATGTTAAATCCCACAGATGGTCATTGTGGGATTCTACCTGGGGGTATCTCCCAGCATTACCGTGGGAGTTGAGCCCCAGGAGAGTCAGAGAGTGGCAACTCTGATGCAACAGAGGTTAGGGTTACTAAAACAGCTGGAATTTATAAGATAGAGTTCAAGATTGGGAAGAGAGGCAGAAATCTGCATGAGACTTGGCAAGGGTACTGGGATGTGCATGTCCAGGATAAGGATCTGCAAAGTGTTAGCAAACGATTACTTCCTCTAGGACTTAAGAGTTGAACAGTGACACCAGAAGTTATACAGTACTTAGAATCCTTGGAATTGCAGCCTGAGTGGAGCAATCTCATTGAACACTTTCGTATTTAGTTACTACTCAAGAAATGCGACACCTTAGGAATCAGTAGTATACCCTAAACAAGGTTTGGCAAGTGTTTTCTTAAAGGGCTATGACTTAGGCTTGTGAGCTAGGATGTTTGTGGCTTCTCCAAATTCATATATTGAAACCTAATCCCCAACGTGATGGTATTTGGAGGTGGGGCCTTTGGGTGATGATATTAGAGTTTTAGTGCTCTCATAAAAGAGACCCCAGAGAGTTCCCTTGCCCCTACTGACATGTGAGGCCACAGTGAAAAGCTGTAAACCACAAAGCAGGCCTTCACAAGACACCATATATGCTCATGCCTTAAACTTGGACTTCCCAGCCTCCAGAACCATGAGAAATAAATCTGTGTGACTGATTGATAAACACCCAGTCTTCTAAATACTCCATACTAGTCTCTGGTATTTTGTTATACCATCCTGAATGGACTAAGACACATAGGGTCTATGTTACAACTACTCAGCTCTGCTATTATAGCACAAAAGAAGCCAGATAATATATTAATATTAAACAAATGGGCATGGCTATATCCAATAAAGCTTCATTTACAAAAATAGCCAGCCTATGGACCACATTTGACTAAGTTCAAACAGAAATAATCCTCTTTAACAAGAAATAAAACAATACCATTTAAAGGAAGATAACATAAGCCAGATGCCTTACAAGGTATTATTCACAATGCCTACCATTCAATTAAAAAATTACTAGCCATACAAAGAGGCAGGAAAATCTGACCCATAATCAAGGGAAAAAAAAAAAAAAGACCCAGCATTTCTTAATAGAAATTAATAATAGAACTTTAAAGTAGCTATTTAAGTATACCCAAGAAAATAAAGGAAAAACTAGTGAACAAAAAAAGAATCTCAGAGAAATGGAAATTGTAAAATAAAAATGGAAAATCAGTAACTGAAATGTACAAGATGTGAAATGAAAAATTCATTGTGTGGACTACTGAATGTTGGAAAAGATAGGATTAGTGAACTTGAACATAAATCTATAGATGTGTCCAATCTGAAAAATGGAGGGAAAAGATTTAAAACATAGAGCAGCCACTAAAGAGATAATGCAAGTATGACTTATGAGGAAAGGAATTAGATACGTTTAACCCAGAAGAAGACAGGAAAGGAAGAACATTGGGGGTTGGGGAGGGACAATTAGAAAACCAACATATGAAAAAGCCTTCCATGTGAAAAATTACCTGAAAGAAAATGGACTAAAAATAACAATTGAAAGGCAGAGATGATCAGACTAGTTTAAAAATCCAAACCACACATACATAGTCTTTTCAACGAGTGCTGGAACAAACAAATCATCCATATGCCAAAAAAAAAAAAAAAAAAAAAGCTGGACACAGTTCTTAAACCCTTCACAAAATTAATTTGAAATGGATCATAGACCTAAATATAAAATAGGACTCCTAGAAGATAACATAGGAGACAATCCAGATAACCTTGGGTTTGGCGACAACCTTTTAGATTCAGTGCCAAAGGCATGATGTGTTAAAGAAATAATTGATAAGTTGGACTTCACTAAAAAACTGCTCTGTTTAAGACATGGTCAAGAAAATGAGAAGACAAGCCACAGACTGGGAGAAAATATTGCAAAAGCATATTTGATAAAAGATTGTTATCTAAAGTATACAAAGAACTTTTAAAAGTCAACAATACAAATATGAACAAGCTAATTGAAAAATGGGCAAAAGATCTGGACAGACACCTCACGGAAGTCTTCTTACATATAGGTGGCACATAAACGTATGGAAAAGTGTTCAACATCATGTCATTCAGGAATTGTAAATTTAAACAGTGAGATAATGGCAAAAGCAACAGAACTCTCATTCACTGTTGGTGAGAATGCAAAATGGTACGGTTACCTTGGGAGGACAGTCTGGCAGTTTCTTAGAAAGTGAAACATTCTTACTGTATGATCCAGCAGTTCTGCTTCTTGGTATTTACCCAATAAGTTGAACGCTTAAATCCATGCAAAAATCTGCATATGGATGTCTGTAGCAGCTTTATTCATAACTTTGAAAACTTAGAAGCAAGCAAGATGTCCTTCTTGGTGAATGGGTAAACTGTGGCACATCTAAACAATGGAACATATTCAGCATTAAAAATAAATGAGTTAGGCTGGGCATAGTCACGCCTACAATCCCAGCACTTTGGGAGGCTGAGGCGAGTATCATTTGAGCCCAGGAGTTCAAGACCAGCCTAGGCAACATAGCAAGACCCCGTCTCTACAAAAAAATTAAATATGAAAAAAATTAGCCAGGCATGGTGGTGCACACCTACAGTTTTAACTACTCAGGAAGCCGAGGTCACTTGGGCCCAGGAGTTGGAATTGAAGGTTGTGGTAAGTTAAGATTGATTGCACCACTGCACTCCAGCCTGGGTGACTGAGCAAGACCCCACCTCAAAAAATAATAATCCAGCCATGGGAAGAAAAGGAGGAACCTCAAATACTTATTACTAAGTTAAGCCAATCTGAAAGGGGTACATGCTGTATGATTACAACTATATGACATTCTAGAAATGGCAAGACTCTGGAGACAGTAAAAAGACCAGTGGTTGCCAAGGGTTATGGAAGAGGCTGAGATGAATAGGTGGAACAGACAATTTTTAAGGCAATGAAACTATTCTATATGATACTAATAATGGATTTCTGTCATACATTTGTCAAAAACCATAGGTTGTACAACACCAGGAATGAACCCTAAAATAACGTGGATTTCAGGTGATTGCGATGTGTCTAGTGGGAGATGCTGCGTGTGTGTGTGTGTGTGTGTGTGTGTGTGTGTGTGTGTGTGTATACACAGGATACGTGGGAACACTACTTCCTGCTCCATTTTTCTGTTAACTTAAAACTGCTCTGAAAAACAGTCTATTATTTTTTTAAAAAATACACCCACTATATGCTATCTATAAAAGATACACAACTTAAAACTGACAAACCCACAAGCATAGCTGGAGACTTAAAACATTACTAGAATAGTCAAAGAAAAAATACGTGTTCTGAACAACATTATGCTCCAACTTGAGTTGATATTCACAGAACACTACACCCAACAACTATTACATATTCTTATCAAGTGCATATGGAACATTCACCAAGATAGACTATTGGTAGTCTCAGCAGATTTCAAAGGCTTAAAACATTACACAGTACAATTTCTAACCACCCCAGAGAGTAAAATATCTAGAAAAGCCTCATATATTTGGAAACTAAACATATTTCTAAATAACCCATGGGACAAAGAAGAAAATCACAGGAGAAATTAAAATATAGTTTCAACTAAACAAAAGCCAAAACATCAAAATTTTGAAATGCATTAGTTTTAGAGCTTAGAAGGAAATTTATATACTTAAATGCTTATAATAGAAAAGAAGAAAAGTTTAAATCAGTGATATAAGCTTTCACCTTAAGCTAAAAAAAGAAAAGCAAATTAAACCCAAAATAAGTAGACAGAAGTAGGTAAGAACAGAAATCAGTGAAGCATACGATAGAGACAACAGAATGAATGCTGGTTCTTTAAAAAGATCTAATAGATACATCTCTATACAGACTGATCAAGAAAAGTCACATATTAAGATGTGTAATGGGCATTATGACATCTATATACGTTTAAAAGGCAAACAGGAATAATATAAACAATTTTATGCCAATATCAAATTACCAAAATTGGCACAAGAAAAAAATGATAGCCCTACATCAATTAAAGAAATTGTAAATCTTTCCAAAAAGAAACCTCCAGGCCCTAATGGCTACACTAGAGAACTCTTACCAAGGCCATTACGAGGAAGTAATACCAGTCTTATCTAAACTCTTCAGAAAAGAGAGAAAGAGGAAAGAAAGATTTCCCGAATTATTCTATATGAGGCCAGTATTACCAAGAAGACAAAACTCCACAGGCCAATATCCCTCATGAACATAGACCCAGAAGTTGGCAAATTGAATCTAACGTGTAAAATGGATAAAACATGATGACTGAGTGGATTTATACCAGAAATTCAAGGATATTCCAAAGACAATAGATATAATTCACTATATTAACATAAAAAAAATCAGATGATCACCTCAGTAGAAACAGAAAAAAAATTTTGATAAAATACCATTTTTTATTTTTAAAATCCCAGCAAAGTATTAATAGGAAGGCCTTCCTCAAAAGTAATGTTAGTGGTGAAAGACAACACTTTTTCCCTATGACAGGAGCAAGGCAGCAATAGTCATTCTCATGATTTCTGTTTGATATTTTACCGGAAGTCCCACTGAGTATGAGGAAGGGAAGACATACAAAGCATAAAGATTGAGAGAAGGAGAAAACTGCCATTATTTGCAGATGACAAAATTGTATAGAGAAAATTTTAAAGATTATATGGCCTCCCCCCAAAAAAAATTTACTGGAATAATTGTAGCAAGGTCTTAACATATAAAAGTGACATATAAAAAGTAATTTCTACAAACTTAGCAGAAGATGAAATTAATGCCATTTGCAATAGCATCAAAAACATGAACACTTAGGGATAAATTTAACAAAGCATATGAAGGAAAACTGCATTTTGTATTGTGTACGTTGTACGTGAAAAATACAAAATGTTACTGAGAAAAAGTAAAGAACCTAAACAAACAGACAAATGCTGTTCATGATCTGAAAGACAATATTCTTAGTCCTCCCCAAATTAACATGTATATTCGGCAAAATTCCAGCAGGCTTTTCTGTAGACATTGACAAATGGATTCTAAAAGTCCAGTCAAAATCCCAGCAGGATTTGTTTTATATATATAGATATATAGATACACACACACACACACACACACACACACACACACACACAGATTCTGAATTATACATGGAAACACAAACTAGAATGGCCAAAACAATTTTGAGAAAGAACAATAATTTGGAGTACTCCTATTATCTAATGTTAAGAATGACTATAAAGCTACAGTAATTAGTGCTATATTGACAAAAGGCTAGCCACAAACCTATGAAACAGAAACAAGTCCAGAGATACACCCATAAAAATATGGTAAACTGATACTTGACATGTCCAAAAACAATGAATGCAAAAAGGATAATCTTTTCAACAAATGGGATTGGAACAATTGGACATTCACATACTCTCCCCCCACCAAAATCTACTTATACCTTATACTTTATAGAAAAATTAACTCAAAAGGGATCATAGTTTTAAATGTAAAATGTAAAACTATAAAACAAGAAGACAAAACATTTGCGATCTTGGGTTAGGAAAAGAGTTCTTAGATGTGATACCAAAAGCATGAACCATGAAAGAAAAAAACTGGTAAACTAGACTGAATCAAAATGAAAAAGATTTGCTCTGGAAAAAAAAACACAGTTAAAAGATTGAAAAAAAAACAGCAAATATAAAAAATATTTGCAAGTCATCATCTAGCCAATAAATGACTTGAATCCAGAATATATAAGTATCAAAACTCAATAGCAAGACAACAACCCAGTTTAGAAAACGAGATTTGAAAGATTTAGGCAGTTCACTTGGTACCACCTATAGATAGCAAATATAAGTACATGAAAGATGCTCAATATCATTAGCCATTAGGGAAATGCAAATTACAGCCATGATAAGAAACCACTATGTAGCTGTTAGAATGGGTAAAAATAATACCAAGTGCTGGTGCATATACAGAGCAACTGCACTCTCATACATTGCTGGTGGGAATGCAAAATGACATGGCCTCTGGAAAAGTTTGGCAGTTTCTCACAAAGTTGGAATAACCACATAGAAGACCCAGCAATCCCACTCCTAGAAATTTACCCTAGATACATGAAAATTTGTGTTCACATAAAAAAATTGTATGCTGGCTGGGGACGGTGGCGCATGCCTGTAATCCCAGTATTTTGGGAGGCCTTGGTGGGTAGATCACCTGAGGTCAGGAGTTTGAGACCAGCCTGGCCAACATGGTGAAACTCTGTCTCTACTGAAAATACAAGAAAGTTAGCAGGGCATAGTGGTGCACACCTGTAGTCCCAGCTGCTTGGGAGGCTGAGGCATGAGAATCACCTGAATCCAGGAGGCAGAACAGAGGTTGCAGTGAGCTGAGATCACGCAACTGCACTCCAGCCTGGGTGACAGAGTGAGACTCCATCTCAAAAAATAAAGAAAAAAAATTGTATGCAAATGTCTGTCACAGCTTTATAATTGCCAAAAGTTGACAACAAAGATGTTAATGTACACCAATATGGATGACTCAAAGGCATGCTGATTGAACAAGCTAGTCTCAAAAGGTTACTTATTTATATGACATTCTGGAAAAAGGCAAAACTATAGGGACAGATGATAGATTAGTGGTTGACAGGAGGTTGGGGGTAGACTGTGACCAAAAGGGCAGCAGGAGGGACCTTTTTTGGAGTGATGTAACTATTCTTTATCCCGATTGTGGTGGTGGCTGTAACAAATCTAAACATGCGTTAAAATTCATAGACTTGTTCACCAAAATGAAGTCAGCTTTACTGTATGTTAAAAATTTTAAAAAGGTATTTTTTAAAACCACAATATAATTACCCACACTAAGATTGCTAAAATTTAAAAAACCCCAGTGCTTAGTGTTGGTGAGGACATGCAACGCATATATTGCTGGAAGGAATGTAAAATGGTACAACCATTTTAAAGAATTCCTTGGCTGTTTCTTAAAAAGTTAACCACACACTTACCCTGTGAACCAGCCATTTCATTTCTAGATATTTATCTAAGACAAATGGAAACACAGGTATTTTAAAAATCTGTATACCAATATCCATAGCCTCTTTATTCACAATAGTCAAAGCTGGAAACAACCCAAATGTCCATCAGTAGGCAAATCAAATGGATAAACAAATTAGGGATATCCTCAAAATGGAATATAACTTGACAATTAAAAAAGGATGAACTATTGGTATGTCAAACCACATGGATGAATCTCAGACATGTTGAGCCAGATAAAAAAGATGGATCATATTTATATGAATTTCAAGATTGGACAATAGTGACCCTATGAATAGAAATCATAGTAGTGATTCCCTTTGGGTGGGAAGAAGTAAGGACTGTTTGGAAGAGGCCCTGAAATAACTTTCTAGGCTATTAAAAAATTCTATATCTTAATTGGTATGTTAGTTACATGAGGTATATGTTAAAACATGTTAGATTGTACCTTTAACATCTGTTTACTGTATTTCACTGTAATTTTTACTTTAATAAGATATAAGAACAGTTTTTGAGAACATTCTGGGGCACCTAAATCCAGGGGACTGATGTATTTTATCTGAAAAAGACCGCCTATGGGCAGCATCCAGAGCGGACCAGCTCCCTGTGCTGGAGGACTCCAGTGTGAGGCCTGCTGCTTCCTTTCTACATTGGCCTGAAACCAGCCCAACTCAGTGGTCATAATCTTCTGGGCCTACCGAAGAGCAAAAGCCTACTTCTAGTTCTTCCAGTTGCCAGTTCAAGGGCTTTATCTGTCACTTCCTTTGGGAACAGGTAGAGTGCTTTGATTTAGAATGATGGCAATAAATGAGAAACCAATTTGAAATTGGATGTGAGAGTCTTTTGTCCTTTATTGTGTTGTT